ATTAGCCTACAGTTGGGAAAAATCACCTAACACAAAGCATATTTTATAATAAAGTGTTGAATAATTTATTGACTACTGTACTGAAAATGAAAAACAGAATGGCTATATGAGTACTCAAAGTACAGTTTCTACTGTGTGTCACTTTTGCACCATCATACAGTCAAAACACTGTTACGCTGGGGCATCCTAAGTCAGCAACCACCTGTGTATATGCTCTTGTGGTTTAACGGCAGCACAGTGCTATGCTTATGAAATCACTTAGAAATTGACATTCTGTTTTAATGTGTAGTATTTCAGTTTTCAAAAAAGAATACACTTTATAATTTACAAAACTATATGGAGTCATAAACTTCATAGATTTATATGTATGCATGCATCTTTGGTTAGGGTTGTGGGTAAATTTGAAAAGCTACGCATTACCCTCAAATTTATATAAACCTCTACGTTTAACAAAGCAATTTCATATAGCTTTCATCTTGGGGCGTCCCCTTACAAAATGGATGCATGCACTTAGGTAGGGCTCACTTAACTATCTAATAATGGAGTTTTTAAATATAGACACTAGAATATATTCTGCTGTTTGTTCCAAAAACCCTCTTCTTCGTTTCTCTTATCCCACCCACGTCCGAATATAGCATGCCAAAAACAGAGCCAAAAACAAGATTGTCTGTGACATATCTGTCCTGTCACAGACAAGGACAGATTAAGAGGACCAGATCAGAAAATGTGTGTATACTAAGTAGCTCAAAGACAAGGGCAAAACTTTAACGCAAAGAAAATACATTCAGAGCTTTCCAAGTCCCAATTTCTTCTGCTTTTACAGTTCAGCCTAGTTAGTTGTCCTCCACGCCCCCCGCCCCACGCGCGTTTGCGTTTTCTTAATAAACCCACAGCAAGACCTAGGGCGGGGGTGAACCACAGCGCATGCGCCGTAGGGAGCGACCTCAACAGCTAGGGTGCTGTTTGGGCGGGGCCTGGGCGGGGCCAGACGCGCGCGAGATTTGAATTTCCTCTGCGTGCGGTCAGTGCCCGCGCAGCGTTGAGTTGCACAGCGGTATTCTCACCAGGCCCTGCAATCGGTGGGCCACAGTGCCGGCCACAGAGATGGTGGAAGGACCAGGCTGTACTCTGAATGGAGAGAAGATTCGCGCGCGGGTGCTCCCGGGCCAGGCGGTGACCGGCGTGCGGGGAAGCGCTCTGCGGAGTCTGCAGGGCCGCGCCTTGCGGCTCGCAGCCTCCACGGTTGTGGTCTCCCCGCAGGTGAGCTACTCCTGTAACAGGCCATGCAGTCAGTGCTTATGTGTGTACATGTATTTTCCACTAGGCTGCTGCACTGAATAATGATTCCAGCCAGAATGTCTTGAGCCTGTTTAATGGATATGTTTACAGTGGCGTGGAAACTTTGGGGAAGGAGCTCTTTATGTACTTTGGACCAAAAGCTTTACGGTAAGATAAGCCTGTACGATACATCTTATCTCTGCCACTCAAAAATGGTTTGATTTTGTTTCAGGATTCATTTCGGAATGAAAGGCTTCATCATGATTAATCCACTTGAGTATAAATATAAAAATGGAGCTTCTCCTGTTTTGGAAGTGCAGCTCACCAAAGATTTGATTTGTTTCTTTGACTCATCAGTAGAACTCAGGTAAAAAAAATTAAATAAAAGTACTTACGCTGATGATTAATGTGTTTTATATTCCTTTCTATAGAAACTCAATGGAAAGCCAACAGAGAATAAGAATGATGAAAGAATTAGATGTATGTTCACCTGAATTTAGTTTCTTGAGAGCAGAAAGTGAAGTTAAAAAACAGAAAGGCCGGATGCTAGGTGATGTGCTAATGGATCAGAACGTATTGCCTGGAGTAGGGAACATCATCAAAAATGAAGCTCTCTTTGACAGTGGTCTCCACCCAGCTGTTAAAGTAAGTTTTAAGTATTTTTTTAATTATCTGTTAAACTAGGCTCTGCTGTTTTTTCCACTTCAAGGTTTGTCAATTAACAGATGAACAGATCCATCACCTCATGAAAATGATACGTGATTTCAGCATTCTCTTTTACAGGGTAAGAGCAAAATTTTTCAACTGTGTAAAATGTAACAGAATTTTTTGGTTTTTTTTTTTTTTAGTGCCGTAAAGCAGGACTTGCTCTCTCTAAACACTATAAGGTTTACAAGCGTCCTAATTGTGGTCAGTGCCACTGCAGAATAACTGTGTGCCGCTTTGGGGACAATAACAGAATGACATATTTCTGTCCTCACTGTCAAAAAGAAAATCCTCAACATGTTGACATATGGTAAGATATTGAATTTAAAGGGATACCATTTGAACAATGATTAATTTTAAAAATTATCTTATAGCAAGCTACCGACTAGAAATACTATAATCAGTTGGACATCTAGCAGGGTGGATCATGTTATGGACTCCGTGGCTCGGAAGTCGGAAGAGCACTGGACCTGTGTGGTGTGTACTTTAATCAATAAGCCCTCTTCTAAGGCATGTGATGCTTGCTTGACCTCAAGGCCTATTGGTAAGACTGAATTTTGATTTTGAGTTTGTTACACTATTGCAGAATTACTTCTCTCTCCTTCCAGATTCAGTGCTCAAGAGTGAAGAAAATTCTACTGTCTTTAGCCACTTAATGAAGTACCCGTGTAATACTTTTGGAAAACCTCATACAGAAGTCAAGATCAACAGAAAAACTGCATTTGGAACTACAACTCTTGTCTTGACTGATTTTAGCAATAAATCCAGTACTTTGGAAAGAAAAACAAAGCAAAACCAGATACTAGATGAGGAGTTTCAAAACTCTCCTCCTGCTAGTGTTTGTTTGAATGATATACAGCACCCCTCCAAGAAGACAACAAACGATATAACTCAACCATCCAGCAAAGTAAACATATCACCTACAATCAGTTCAGAATCTAAATTATTTAGTCCAGCACATAAAAAACCGAAAACAGCCCAATACTCATCACCAGAGCTTAAAAGCTGCAACCCTGGATATTCTAACAGGTATGATGCTTTTAACCTTGGTCTTTAAGATATGCTGTACTTATTTTGTAACCTGTCATTACAGTGAACTTCAAATTAATATGACAGATGGCCCTCGTACCTTAAATCCTGACAGCCCTCGCTGCAGTAAACACAACCGCCTCTGCATTCTCCGAGTTGTGGGGAAGGATGGGGAAAACAAGGGCAGGCAGTTTTATGCCTGTCCTCTACCTAGAGAAGCACAATGTGGATTTTTTGAAGTATGTGTAAGATTTATCTAGCTTACTAAAATTAAACTTGTAAATTTACCTTTTTTTCCTGCAGTGGGCAGATTTGTCCTTCCCATTCTGCAACCATGGCAAGCGTTCCACCATGAAAACAGTATTGAAGATTGGACCTAACAATGGAAAGAATTTTTTTGTGTGTCCTCTTGGGAAGGAAAAACAATGCAATTTTTTCCAGTGGGCAGAAAATGGGCCAGGAATAAAAATTATTCCTGGATGCTAATATCTGTAGATTCTCTGGCATTTAGTCTCTTCAAACTGTGTATAATGTTTGGTCCTCCTCTGTTTCATAGAAAAGTCATAGAATATCTATGATACATTGAAAAGTTACTGCAATATTTGAGAACTGTTCTTTTTTTTTCTTGTGTGTGCCATCTTTCCATTGTTGGCTACGTCTTTTCTTTTGCCTTGATGAACGTTCTATGTATTTCATCGGATATACAGCATATTCCATTTAGGATGTGTATTTAATGCATTTAGTAATGACGATAAAGTGTTTTTAGTATGCTTTTAGTCTCTTGTAACTGGGGAGAAGCAGTGTTTTTTTTTTAGGAAAGGATTATGCGACACAATAAAATAAGATATTCTGTCTGTAGTGAATACATTTCTCATGTACTAACACTATTTATAATATATGATTAAAGATATTTCTTGTTTTATTAAATAATAAGAAATAAGATCTCCTTTATGAACAAGTCTATTTTTAAAATTCTGTTCAACCAACATTAAGTTCCTGTTAGAGGCTGGGGCTATGCCAAACCTTGTATGACTTCAAATTTGTGTTCTCATGTAAAGTGATGTGGATGCAGACTATAAAAGTAACATTTAAGAAAAGAAGAACTTGCGTGTAGGCGTTTAAAAGAGAGGTTGATTTATATTTTTCTAACGCCCTCTCCCCGCTGCTTGTATTTAAATTTTAGCACAGATCACTATGATTGTTCCTCCTCGATAAAAAGTCACTCTTAAGGTGTTTCTGTATGCTTGTAAAAAAAAGTCCTTTCAGAGCTGGTTGAATCTGTTTTTTTTAAAGGACAGCACAAAGGTGGCTTGAACCACTTTCCCGTTCTACCACTAATTTTTCCATGCAGAGCTATAGAAGTTAACAGCATATGAAATTACTGGCAAGAACAAAACATGTTTTATAGTTTTATAAGTATTTTGTTTTGACTCTACACTGAAAAGACAGGACCAACCTAGGATGAGTGATCTTCACCCAAATTGCTCAACAGGGCAGTGACTCTACAGAACAGACCAGGAACTGGACTGGACAGTTGACAATCTTAGCTGCACTGATGTGAAGTACATAGAGAGTACATTAGGAAGGAAACTGCAAGCTAATTGTGCAATAAAGAGGAAAAAAGGTCCACTGCAAAAAGGACTTCCAGGAAGTCTGGTCTCCAAAAATGTGCATGTTAATTACACGGAAATGTAAGTAAATGAAACTATAGGTTATATGATAATGTGTCACAACTATTCTCCTGGAATGTTTCAGAGAGGAAATAACAATGGCGATAACCTTAAAGAAGGACCTGAACTACACCCTACAGCAAGGGGATTAAGGATGGAAGGAACAGTGCAAAAGCTGTTTTTGTTTAGGGAACAGAGTCCAGAAGTTCAAAATAAAAGTATTTGGAAGAGATGCTGGGGTGAGTATTATGGTTCCAATGAGACATCAAAAACTAATCTCTTTCTCTCTCTACTTCTTTGCAGCAGAGATTGTGGCTTCAAGTGCATGGAAACACTGACTATATAGTGTTTCTGGAGGAGCAGATTGTAGGGTCACATGGTTTCACCCCATGATGGATCCAAGTAGTTCCAGAGTCACATTCATTGAAATCTATTCGAGAAGGGGTAAATCCTGTACTCAAAGGAGGGCCTGGGGAACAGCAGAGAATGGAAGAAACCTATTGTTCTACTTTCTATGTATTATTTGAATTGTATTGACTTCTCTAATAAAAGAGTAATGAGGGAGGAAAAAAGAAGTTAAAAAGAGATGAAGAGCTGGGTGCAGTGGCTCATGCCTGTAATCCCAGCATGCTGGGAGGCCGAAGCAGGCAGATCACTTGAGGTCAGGAGTTTGAGATCAGCCTGGCCAACACGGTAAAACCCCATCTCTACTAAAAATACAAAAACTAGTCTGGTGTGGTGGCGAGCACCTGTAGTCCCAGCTATGTGGGAGGCTGAGGTGGGAGGATCACTTGAGCCAGGGAGGTCGAGGCTGCAGTGAGCCATGATCATACCACTGCCCTCCAGCCTGGGCAACAGAGCGAGACCCTGTCTCAAAAGAAAAAATAAGTGATGAAGAAAAAAGTGAAGACAAAAAAAAAAGATCCTCTGACTGCGAATAGAAAGGGAAGGATGAAGAGAACACCTAAAGTATCTATATTTATGTGGGCACTTGGCATCTGTTTTTGGTAATCAGTAACACAAATATATGTAATCAACAAAAGAACAGTCTTATAAATTTTTAAAACTACATACTAGCATTTTGTACTAAATGCTATCATAAAATGCAAAACTGCAAAACAAATTCAAAGTCTCATTACAACAATTCCATATCTACCTTCCATATTAACATATCTATGTCACTCCCAATCGCTAGCATGAGCATCTTGGTTTACCTATTAATAAATACTTGCCTGCTTGTAATATGCATTTATTTTTCTCATTATTATGTTATT